AAGACTCCATCTGATGCCTGACAAATTGGTATAATAATAGATTGACATTTGTTGTTTTACTCTAGGTCCAATTTAGAAAATGATTTCCATTTTCTCTCTTTCTGTCTCACTGAAGGCAACTGATCTGTCAATCAAAACTTTAGATTTATAATTTTTTCTGTAATAAAAGACGTGCTATTTACAGAGTTCTTGTGCAAAAGTAGTTTAAGTGAACCCAATTAATAATTCAAGAATGACTTTGTAAGATTCTTCATCTATTACATTTGAATTCATTTTACATTTTACATCTATTACATTTGAATTCATTTTAATGAAAAAGCCTTTCAAAGTTGTCTTTCCAAAGGGAAGATTAATACACTATTTCTTAGAGATACCATCTAAAAAAGTATCTTTCTTTCTTTTTTCTTTTTTGGAAACTCGCGGTGGTGGTAATGTGAGTGAGTTTGTCAATCTTTGCCCCTACTGTGAATTTGAGAAGCAGAGGAAGAGAAAAAGAGAAAGACCCCCCCCGCCCCCTGCCTCCGCCCCTCCCTCTAGCACACAGTAGGCACGCAAGGAGTGCAGTGTTAGCTGCTGCTGGACTGAGCTCCTCATCCTACACTTGCAGGGGTTGCTCTTTTGGACAGAAAGCTGGAATAAAACGTAAATTTTAGACTTCCACCAAGGCCAGGACTAGGGTGAAGGGACTAACGCACTAGTCTCAGGAGCAACTGTTAAGTAACGCTAATCCTGAATGAATGAAATAGTTTTAAAATTGAATGTAATCGCAAAGAAAAAAAAAACCCATGATAGACAAAATATTAAAACTTTAAATAAAGGCTTGCACTCGCACAACCCAGGCTCACCGGCCTCTCCCTGCTCCTGGCCCGGTTTCCCAGCTTGGTTCTCTACAAGTCAGAATTCCTAGCAAAATCAAAGTGTGCGCGCGTCTGCCCGAGTACACGCCGCAGAGTTATTTCTGCCCCATCTTCCCTATTTGAACTCAAACAGGACAGCATTTTCCTGGGTGCAGCCCCTGCGTTGGGTGAACAGCGCAGTGATAAAGCCTGGCGTTCTCCACCTGCAGGCGGAGGCTGACGGCGCGGTCTTTGGCGCGAGTCCGTGCACCGCGGCCGCCCCGCCCCGGTGGGAGAGAGGGACGGAGGAAGCTGCAGGTATAACGGGAGGAGAGCGCCAGGCGGAGCTGGGGCGTCCCTCCCGCTCGCTTCTTGACTCGCGTTGCTGCCGGCCGCCTCCCGCGCCTAGTGTCCGGGACGCGCCTGAACCTGCCGCCTCCGTGCCTGGGGTGGCGCCGCGCGGCCCCGAGCGCTCCAGAAAGCTGCGGCGCGAGTCCGCGGGGCCGACCTCGGAGACGCAGCTGGGGCCGGGCGCGGCTTGGCGGGAGGGTCTGCAGCGCCGAGGGAGGCTGCTAGTGCGTGAGGAAGAGAGCTAGAGACTGGACACGGGAGACAGAGCAGCGTCAGAGCCGCGCAGGGGACGGGAGTGAGAGCAGGAGCGACGCAGAGCGGCCGTCGCCGTGCCCGGGTCTCAGGGCGCCTGGCTGAAGTGAGCATGGCTTCAGTGGCCTGGGCCGTCCTCAAGGTGCTGCTGCTTCTCCCCACTCAGACTTGGAGCCCCGTGGGAGCAGGAAATCCACGTAAGTACAGCAAATGGTTTAAAACTTGCGCTTGTTAACCATATCACGGTATTTTTCCCGGCAGCTGACTGTGATGCCCCACTGGCCTCTGCCTTGCCTAGGTCATCCTTCAGCAGCTCCTCAGAGCTGTCCAGCAGCCACGGCCCGGGGTTTTCAAGGCTTAATCGAAGAGATGGTGAGTCTGCCTTTTTCCTTGTATTGCTCCTTACCATTTTTATACTTTTTCTGTTTCAATAAAGGAGCTGGTGGCTGGACTCCACTTGTGTCAAATAAATACCAATGGCTGCAAATTGACCTTGGAGAGAGAATGGAGGTCACTGCTGTCGCCACCCAAGGAGGATATGGGAGCTCTGACTGGGTGACCAGCTACCTCCTGATGTTCAGTGATGGTGGGAGAAACTGGAAGCAGTATCGCCGAGAAGAAAGCATCTGGGTATGTTTCTAATAATAATAATTGCTACCTATATACATTGATCCCTTTCTCTGTTTTCTCCTAGGGTTTTCCAGGAAACACAAACGCAGACAGTGTGGTGCACTACAGACTCCAGCCTCCCTTTGAAGCCAGGTTCCTGCGCTTTCTCCCTTTAGCCTGGAACCCTAGGGGCAGGATTGGGATGCGGATCGAAGTGTACGGATGTGCATATAGTAAGTGGCCTTTATTCCCTGTGTGAAATCAATTAGAATTGCTTTCTAATATCTTCTTTCCTAGAATCTGAGGTGGTTTATTTTGATGGACAAAGTGCTCTGCTGTATAGACTTGATAAAAAACCTTTAAAACCAATAAGAGACGTTATTTCTTTGAAATTTAAAGCCATGCAGAGCAATGGAATTCTACTTCACAGAGAAGGACAACATGGAAATCACATTACTCTGGAATTAATTAAAGGAAAGCTTGTCTTTTTTCTTAATTCAGGTAAAAAAATACTTGAACTTTTATACCAGTAGAGAAATAACTGTTTTTTTCCTTCTCCTTTAAGGCAATGCTAAGCTGCCTTCCACTATTGCTCCTGTGACCCTCACCCTGGGCAGCCTGCTGGACGACCAGCACTGGCATTCCGTCCTCATCGAGCTCCTCGACACGCAGGTCAACTTCACCGTGGACAAACACACTCATCATTTCCAAGCAAAGGGAGATTCCAGTTACTTGGATCTTAATTTTGAGGTTATTATAGATATATAGTTTAAATTAAATATACAATGTTATTTATGTCATTTTTCTTTCTAAGATCAGCTTTGGGGGAATTCCGACACCCGGAAGATCGCGGGCATTCAGACGTAAAAGCTTTCATGGGTGTTTAGAAAATCTTTATTATAATGGAGTGGATGTTACCGAATTAGCCAAGAAACACAAACCACAGATCCTCATGATGGTAAGGAAGCCTAATGGGAAGGAAAGAAAAAAGAACATGTTTTCTTTCCTGTTATGTGCTGGAGGAGTTGGCTCATGGGTTGCAGGACCAAAACCTGAAAATATCTCTGACTGTGTGTCACCAGACCACACAATGAATACATCACTTAGGTTAGCATGAGAAAAAGGGAAAAACAGCTGTGAAGCCCATGAACTTTCCAAGAAGGTAAAGGAGAAAAAAAAAAAAAAAAAAGATGGGTTTGAAGTCTAAGTTTTACTATGAACAGCACCCTGCTGAGATCATAAAAATGAAAAATACCATCAAGATACATGAAAAAGGAAACACCAAAGGGAAGAGTGATAACAAGGCTCCACAGAGTGCAGTTTCCTTTGACAAGATGAAAAAGAAATGAAAAGAGGAAGGAGATAAATGGAACAGCCCTCTACCTAAAGTTTCTGTCCATGGAGAAACTGACATTTAAGTGCTGCTCAACAGGAAAAAGAAAAAAGACCTGGTTATTGAAGTTGGCTTTGTTGGAGATGCGTTACTCAGATACAGATACAAAGATGGGTTTGGCCAATGGGCATCCGTGTCAAGAAGCCTGACCTAACACGTTCTGAATATTAAGCTACCTTTTATCTGCCAGTCCTTGGTGTTCAGAAGAATCCCTCCTCCTCACCCTAACTTCTATGGGGCTATTTACAAAGACACTGTCATTGAAGTGAGGAAGAGTGAGTTGGGCCTTATGACACAAAGAGACAAGACTATTTGAGGACAACAGACACAGGTTTTCATATACATTCCATGTTATTCTGAATTACTGATGGGTTCACTGATGGAATTATTGAGTATAGCCAATAAGGAGAACCACAATTAAGCTGGTATCTCTGGGTTCTGGATATCATCCTCAAGAAAACTATTTACTAATTACATTGAATGAGGTTATTAAAATGTGTAAGTTTCACACAAAAACAAAAAGACAATTCATTCCAAATTGTGCATATGGATATATAATGTTAATTATGGGAATTCCATTTTAAGAATTACTACAATTCTATGTGTTCTGTATAAAAACAGGAAAATAGTTGTTCCAATATATAAAAGGAAAACATTTAAAAATGTATTTTGTTGGGAAAATCAGTTGCCAGAATTCATTCAGTCAACTAACAAGCACTCCTCTGTGGCAAGAAGCCCTGCCTCTCTGTTGTAGCAGGCAGCTACCCACCTAAATGATGAGGTCAAGAAATATACAGCTGATAAAAAGATAAAAAATATGTAATAGTCCAGTGATTACATGTGTACTATGGATCAGTGCCAATTACTTGTAAGCTTTTGGTATTTAGTTTGTTACAGCAAATGTTTTCTTTTTTAAATTTTCTTCTGCAAATGTTTTCTTGTCATGAAAACTGTTTCCCATTTGGCAGAATTACAAAAATAGTCAAGAAGAAATGTTCTGATTGATGTATACAGTTAGAATGTGTATTAAAGATTATTATAAAATGATAACTGAATTATATCCATTTCTAAAGTATGTTGGGACAGAATTTTTTAAAAATGTGATTCTGTTTTGAAAATTGTTTTACCACTGGATCAGTGTGGTTCTTAAACTTGGCTTTATCTTGGAGTCACCAGAGGAGATTCAAAAGATACCATTACCTGGCTCTACCTCCAGAGATCGGGATTTTAATTGGTCTGTATCTGGATTTTAAGAGCCCTTCTGGTGATTCGACTGTTTAGCTAGGTTTGAGAGCCACTACCCTAGATTATCTGTCCTGCTCCAGTAACATTCTTTTTCTAAAATCATTTATAGTATATTAGAAATAAATCCATGGAAATTCCAAGTAAAATCAGAATTACTGGGGTTTTTCTCTGGAACTGAAATTCCTATGTGTGAATAATGCCCAAGAATTGCTTATTCCTTTCACCAGCCAAACAAAGCAAAACAAACAAACAAACAAAAACCATTTAAAAACCTAGTAAGATGTTGACTTACCAGATATTAAAGCATACTAAAAGCTTCTATACTAGAATCAGTATGGTAGTGGATAGGAACAGAGAAGTCAGTAGAACAGTCAAGATCTCAGAAAGATCCCAGTTTATGTGCAAAGTTGTTAGTAACAAGGAATGTGGCTCAATTCAGTGGAACAGGGATGAATTATTTCTGAAATTCTGCCGGAACAAACAAGTGTCCATAAGGCAGAAAATAAGCATGATCACTATCTTATACACACTAAGAATATGTAAATTAAAGAGGATGAGAAACAAACAACAATCTTAAAGAAAATCTATGAGATTGTATGTAGGACCTAGGGTAGTATGAAACTTTCTTAACAAAGATTGGAAACTCAGAAGCTGTAAAATACAATATAGACATAATTGACTATATAAAAACATCAATGTTTTCATGCTAAAAATACTATATGCAAACATTGCATATAACTATTAGATCTGAAAACCATTTGAAAGGCTGTCAAATATAACTTTCCAACAGCTAAAAATATGACCCATACAAATATCAAATAAGCATGTGTCAAAGATTTAGTCAATTCATTAATGAGGGAACCAGTAAAATAGTAAGCTGGTTCAAAAGAGATTTTGAGGATTGTGTAGAGAAGACCAAATGTTGCTCAGGAGAAAGACTGAGTATGAAAATGTCCTGTTATTTGCTGTATCCTCAGGGCTAGCACAGGGCCTGGAAAATAGCTGGCATAGATTAAACTCCTGTTGAACTAAAATTATATTGAGACTCCTTTACTAATGCTGAGAAGTAGAGAAGTGGAGAATTTCTCACACACACACAGAAAGCCACATGGATGTGTGCCCAATTATAATAATACTTATGTTGAAAGAGAAGATAAATGTTATAGATTTCAGCTTTAGCAGGCAGACTAATCCTGGATTGATAAAAAGCCTTGTACGTCTTCGTAAAATCTGGCTTTAATTAGATAGAAGCACCACCTGTAAGGCTGCTCAATGTGCTCTTTTGTTTTATTTATAGGGAAATGTGTCCTTCTCATGTCCACA